ACTGTCCAAATTTAATAGTCATTGATGAAAGTAATTGGAAGTATCTCTTGTAATTTCTAAAGTTTTTCTTGCAAGTAATCACTCTTACCTCCCTTGTTCTGAATAGTTCTGGATATCACTCCAGTCATATAACTCCTTAGGGATTATTGTCTCTGCTTTGTAACTTGACACTTTGTTCATTCTCATGGCATTGCATTATTCATAAACCTTGATCAGTTTAAAAGTAAGCACAATAAAAGATGGTAATACCTTGAAGCATTTTAAAAAGATTATAATTATAAAAGTAATTATGTAACTATTGATGAACAATGTTCATTGAAGAAAAGTTAGAAAATGCAAATATGCCACCAAATCCCAAAACACAGTTAATCCTTTTTAAATATAAAAATTCATTTGCACATATAGGTGTTTATATAATAATAGAACTCATGCTATATATACTGTTTGATGACCTTTTTTCCTTAGCATTACATCTTACTGCATCTGAAAATGCACATCTTTTATGTCTCTATTTTTAATGACTGCATAATATTTTATTTTATGAATACACCATGAATTATTCAGTCCTCTATTGATAGGCATTTAGCATCTCTTCATTTTTTTTTTACTTTAAACTGTGCTATAACAGATAATTGTCTAAATGTTTCTATAGGATAATTACTGCAAAGGCAGTTCTAAGTCAAAGGTAAATGCACTTAAGGCTTCCAATATATCTCTAAATTGACCTTCAGAATGTAAGAAATCTTGTACCAATGAACAACGCTGTCAGTAGTATAAAAGTGTTATTTAAAACAAAGTGTCACTTGAAAACAATTCTTACAAGATTGGGCTAAATTCTAGTAATCTTAAGTTCCTTATTACCTAGTAGTGGCAAGGTTTCTAATTTTTTCTTATATTGCTGTTTTAGTAAAAAGATTTTGTGATAAAGTTTTAAAAAGCATGGCTTCCTAATAGTTATTTCCCACTCTCCCCCTTCTTCTAGGATGGTTAATTTATCTTTTCTCTCTCTCTTTCTTCCCTCCAGGATGGAAGTATGATGTGATGGATATAATTATGGGACACTGTGTGGGCACACGGCCTCCTGCTTGTTGCCTCATCCTCCTGCTTTTCAAGCTTTTGGCCACTGTCTCCCAGGGGCTGCCAGGGACTGGACCCCTGGGCTTCCACTTCACACATTCCATTTATAATGCTACCGTGTATGAGAACTCAGCAGCAAGGACCTACGTCAACAGCCAGAGTAGAATGGGCATCACCTTAATAGATCTATCCTGGGATATCAAATACAGAATAGTGTCCGGAGACGAGGAAGGCTTTTTCAAAGCAGAGGAAGTCATCATTGCAGATTTCTGTTTTCTCAGAATAAGAACTAAAGGTGGCAATTCTGCCATATTAAATAGGGAAATCCAGGATAATTATTTATTGATAGTAAAAGGTTCTGTCAGAGGAGAGGATTTGGAAGCATGGACCAAAGTGAATATACAGGTTTTAGATATGAATGATCTGAGACCTTTGTTTTCACCCACAACATACTCTGTTACCATAGCAGAAAGCACACCTCTAAGGACTAGTGTTGCCCAGGTGACTGCAACAGACGCAGATATTGGTTCCAATGGAGAATTCTACTACTACTTTAAAAATAAAGTTGATCTCTTTTCAGTTCACCCCACGAGTGGTGTCATCTCCTTAAGTGGTCGATTAAATTATGATGAAAAGAATAGGTATGATCTGGAAATTTTGGCTGTGGACCGGGGAATGAAACTGTATGGGAACAATGGAGTGAGCAGTACTGCAAAGCTTTATGTTCACATTGAGCGCATAAATGAACATGCCCCAACAATCCATGTAGTCACTCATGTTCCTTTCTCGTTGGAAAAAGAGCCAACATATGCAGTGGTGACAGTTGATGACTTAGATGATGGAGCGAATGGAGAGATCGAATCTGTTTCCATTGTGGCTGGGGATCCTTTAGATCAGTTCTTCCTGGCTAAGGAAGGAAAGTGGTTGAATGAGTACAAGATTAAGGAGAGGAAGCAGATTGACTGGGAGAGCTTTCCCTATGGCTACAATCTCACTCTTCAAGCAAAAGACAAGGGATCTCCTCAAAAATGTTCAGCATTAAAGGCAGTCTACATTGGCAACCCCACAAGAGACACTGTCCCCATTAGATTTGAAAAAGAAGTGTACGATGTGAGCATAAGTGAATTTTCCCCTCCTGGTGTCGTGGTTGCTATAGTAAAATTAAGTCCTGAACCGATAGATGTGGAATACAAATTATCTCCTGGTGAGGATGCAGTGTACTTTAAAATTAATCCTCGGTCGGGTCTGATTGTTACAGCACGGCCACTGAATACTGTTAAGAAGGAGGTTTATAAACTGGAGGTGACAAACAAGGAAGGAGATTTAAAAGCACAGGTCACCATCAGCATAGAAGATGCAAATGACCACACCCCAGAATTTCAGCAACCACTGTATGATGCTTATGTGAATGAAAGTGTCCCAGTGGGAACCAGCGTTCTAACAGTTTCAGCTTCTGATAAGGATAAAGGAGAAAATGGGTACATCACCTATAGTATCGCTAGCCTGAATTTGTTACCATTTGTCATTAATCAGTTTACAGGTGTTATTAGCACAACTGAAGAACTGGATTTTGAATCCTCCCCAGAAATTTACAGATTCATTGTTAGAGCCTCTGACTGGGGTTCACCATACCGCCATGAAAGTGAGGTCAATGTGACTATTCGAATAGGAAATGTCAACGACAACAGCCCTCTCTTTGAAAAAGTGGCTTGCCAGGGAGTTATTTCATATGACTTTCCAGTTGGTGGTCACATCACAGCAGTCTCAGCGATCGATATCGATGAACTTGAACTTGTAAAGTACAAAATCATTTCTGGAAATGAACTTGGCTTCTTTTATTTAAACCCAGATTCTGGTGTTTTACAGCTTAAAAAATCACTGACAAATTCTGGCATTAAAAATGGCAATTTTGCCCTCAGAATTACAGCAACTGATGGAGAGAATCTTGCAGACCCCATGTCTATTAACATTTCAGTCCTACATGGGAAAGTGTCTTCAAAGAGCTTCAGTTGCAGAGAAACTCGTGTGGCTCAAAAGCTGGCAGAGAAACTACTCATTAAGGCAAAAGCAAATGGGAAACTGAATCTGGAAGATGGATTTCTTGACTTTTATTCAATTAATAGACAGGGACCATATTTTGACAAGTCTTTTCCTTCTGATGTGGCTGTAAAGGAGGATCTGCCAGTTGGTGCTAACATTCTGAAGATTAAAGCCTATGATGCCGACTCTGGCTTCAATGGAAAAGTGCTATTTACAATATCAGATGGAAATACGGATAGTTGCTTTAATATTGATATGGAGACTGGGCAGCTTAAAGTCCTTATGCCCATGGATCGAGAACACACAGACCTCTATCTCCTTAATATCACCATCTATGACTTAGGTAATCCACAGAAATCGTCATGGAGACTGCTGACCATCAATGTGGAGGATGCTAATGACAATAGCCCAGTTTTTATTCAAGACAGTTACTCAGTTAACATTCTTGAAAGTTCAGGCATTGGTACTGAAATCATTCAAGTGGAAGCCAGAGACAAAGACTTAGGTTCTAATGGTGAAGTGACTTACTCAGTCTTGACAGATACACAGCAGTTTGCCATCAATAGCTCAACTGGAATCGTTTATGTAGCCGACCAGTTGGACCGGGAATCCAAAGCCAATTATTCTTTGAAAATAGAAGCCAGGGACAAGGCAGAGAGTGGTCAGCAGCTGTTTTCAGTTGTCACTCTTAAAGTTTTTTTAGATGATGTCAATGACTGCTCCCCAGCTTTCATTCCCAGTAGCTATAGTGTGAAGGTTCTTGAAGATCTCCCTGTTGGCACTGTCATTGCTTGGCTTGAGACCCATGATCCAGATCTTGGACTGGGGGGTCAAGTGCGCTATTCTTTGGTCAATGACTATAATGGGAGATTTGAAATAGATAAAGCAAGTGGTGCCATCCGCTTGAGCAAAGAGCTTGATTATGAGAAACAGCAGTTCTATAACCTTACTGTGCGGGCCAAAGACAAAGGGCGGCCTGTCTCTCTGTCATCTGTTTCCTTTGTTGAGGTGGAAGTGGTGGATGTCAATGAAAACCTCCACACTCCCTATTTCCCAGACTTTGCTGTTGTTGGATCTGTAAAGGAAAACTCACGCATTGGAACAAGCGTGCTGCAGGTGACTGCTCGAGATGAAGACTCCGGAAGGGATGGAGAGATCCAGTACTCCATCAGGGATGGCAGTGGTCTTGGAAGGTTCAGTATAGACGACGAGAGTGGTAAGTGTAATATTTTGTGCCAAGAGTGTTGCACATGGCAAAGAGAGCAGGCTTTGGTGCTTTTCTTCCCGTAAGGGCACTAATGCCATCATTAAGGCTGTACCCTCTGGGCCTGTGTGGCAGGGCCAAGCAACTAGAATATGATTCAGAAGTCAGTCAGTGAAAGACACACTTGGACAGGACCAAGAGTTATTTCATTTTTGAGACAGAGTCTTATTTTATTTTATTTATTTTTGAGACAGAATCTTGCTCTGTTGCCCAGGCTGGGGTGCAGTGTCACAATCTTGGCTCACTGCAGTCTCTGCCTCCTGGGTTCTAGCGATTCTCGTGCCTCAGCCTCCCAAGTAGCTGGGATTACAGGCGTGTACCACCACACCCAGCTAATTTTTATATTTTCAGAAGAGATGGAGTTTTGCCATGTTTGCCAGGCTGGTCTTGAACTCCTGGCCTGAGGTGATCCACCTGCCTCGGCCTACCAAAGTGCTGGGATTATAGACATCAGCCACTGCGCTTGGCTACCTCTTGCTGATTTTAGACACCTCA